CACTTTTTTTTTTTCGAAACTCTATTGCACAAGCTGGAGTGCAGTGAGGCAATCTCGGCTCACTGCAAGCTCCGCCTCCCGGGTTCACGCCATTCTCCTGCCTCAGCCTCCTGAGTAGCTGGGATTACAGGCGCCCACCGTGCGGGTTTCACCGTGTTAGCCAGGATGATAGTCTCGATCTCCTGACCTCTTGATCCGCCCGCCTCGGCCTCCCAAAGTGCTGGTATTACAGGCGTGAGCCACCGCGCCCGGCCTATTGTCAGACTCTTAATCAAGCCTGACTTTTGGGTTTAGCTCTGGCTCCAGCAGAGCAACTCTGGCGGTTGGTTCTTTCTCTTCCTTATCTCCTTGTCCCCAAGCATCCACCAGAGGACGCAGCTCCCCCAAAACTTTCCACCCAGTGCTTGGCTGGAGGAACTCAGTCCACGCTTCTCTGCTAGTCTAGGCCGGCGGTTAAGTCAATGTAACCGGAGACCCGGCTGCCCGTTGCCATGGGGACGGAAAGCTATGATGTCACCACCGTCCGGGTGGGTGTGCTGGGGTTCACCCTCCCATTTCCCCAAGACCCCCTGCCAGGACATAGGCGGACGCGGGAGAGAAAACCAAAGAGGCTCCCTCCTTCCCCTTAGCATCTCTCTCCCGCCGTGTTCAGGAAGTGGATGGCTGCCCCAGCTCTTGTCCGCACTGGTACACCTGCGTGCACGCGTGGGTACACAGCAGGCCCGAGCTTCGCGCTTGTGCCGCTCATATTCTACCCCTAAGAACTTCGCTTGAACTCTGACCTGCCCTTATATCCGAGAAAGTCAAATAAGCCCAGTTCGGCCTGTCCCAAACCGGCAGGGGCCCCTCAGACCACACCGGCGGGCTGGACCCCGGCTCTGAGGCCTCTGTTCCCAGGGCTCCGCCCAGATCTTCTGGGCCCCGCCCCCCGGCTGCGGGGGTGGGAGGAGGGGCCGGGGGGGCGCGGCCGCCTGGCTGGGGGCGGGGCGGAGGGGGGGCCGCGGACCCGGGGCGGGGGCTCGGCGCGGGCCCGCGAGATGCCGGTGTTGGCGGCCCGAGCGGCTGCAGTTGCAGGGGCGGGGGAGGCGGCGGCGGGGCCCGGGAGAGGGGTGGCGTGGGGGACCGGCGCGTAGCCGGGACCATGGAGGGGCAGAGCGGCCGCTGCAAGATCGTGGTGGTGGGAGACGCAGAGTGCGGCAAGACGGCGCTGCTGCAGGTGTTCGCCAAGGACGCCTATCCCGGGGTGAGGGACCTGCGTCTTGGGAGGGGGACGCTATGATCTCATCTGGATCCATCCGTGTCTGCAGAGTTATGTCCCCACCGTGTTTGAGAACTACACTGCGAGCTTTGAGATCGACAAGCGCCGCATTGAGCTCAACATGTGGGACACTTCAGGTAGCCAAGTCCCTGGGGGTCACCCTGACTTCACTCAGGCCCCTCATGCCCTGTCTTCCTTCAGGTTCCTCTTACTATGATAATGTCCGGCCTCTGGCCTATCCTGATTCTGATGCTGTGCTCATCTGCTTCGACATTAGCCGACCAGAAACACTGGACAGTGTTCTCAAGAAGGTGGGAGCCTGGGGAAATAGGGCAGCTAGACTCCTCCACAATTCTCTTTTCTTCTCCTACATAGTGGCAAGGAGAGACTCAAGAGTTCTGCCCCAATGCCAAGGTTGTGCTGGTTGGCTGTAAACTGGACATGCGGACTGACCTGGCCACACTGAGGGAGCTGTCCAAGCAGAGGCTTATCCCTGTTACACATGAGCAGGTGGGACCCTTGACGTCTGACCTCATCCCAGCAACTTTCTCCCATGCACTCCTTCCTTTTCCAGGGCACTGTGCTGGCCAAGCAGGTGGGGGCTGTGTCCTATGTTGAGTGCTCCTCCCGGTCCTCTGAGCGCAGCGTCAGGGATGTCTTCCATGTGGCTACAGTGGCCTCCCTTGGCCGTGGCCATAGGCAGCTGCGCCGAACTGACTCACGCCGGGGAATGCAGCGATCCGCTCAGCTGTCAGGACGGCCAGACCGGGGGAATGAGGGCGAGATACACAAGGATCGAGCCAAAAGCTGCAACCTCATGTGAGGGGCTAGGAGAGGGCAGAGTGTGAAGAGGGGTGGTGAGGGACACAATTGTTCCCCTGCCTGCGCCCAGGCTTCCTGACCTCCTGATCCTGGCTGGGAAGTTAGGGCAGGCAGAGCGAGCAATTCTGGGCAGGGGAGCTGGAGGGCAGAAGGGTATCATCGTTTCTCATCTCCTCCTCCCTCCTCTTCTCCAGTGGATGTTGAGGGAGCTAACAGGGCTGGCATCTGGGGCATGAACTGGGATGGGGCAGGTGGGCGTTAGGGAAGCTGGTATCAAATGGTGACCTTGGTGGAGTCTCCTATGTGAAGAGTACCCTCCCTCTCCACCCCCAGTCCCCATATCCTGGTTCTGGCCCAAGGAAAATGTCCATTCTATGACCTTCTCTTTTCCTCTCCTCTCACTTCTGCAGCTATTCTCACACATCTAACCTCTAGGCAACATGCACTAAATTCAAAAGCAAGGAGAAGCCCTTGCCCCCCATCAGTCCACCAGCCCTAGAACCTCCCTTGCCTCAACAGTCACCTAATAAAGCCCACCTCCATGGAAAACGGCTGTGGCTTTAGTTTTGTTGCTTTTTAAAAAAATCAATCTACCAATCTTTAGCAGTAAGAGGGAAAGTTAGACCTCAGCTGGGGAACTTTCCTGTCCATGTCCACAGATAGAGCAGAGGACAAAGCCATAGGTTGGATCAGAAGTGTCCTTTTAGGAGTCAGAGTTGGGAGAAGGAGACATCCTGGGACTGTTCATCCTAGTTAATGAAGTGGGCAATTCTCAGGCCATTAGGGGGTTTTAGAGCAGACCGACATATAATTAGTCAGCATTTCTCAGCCCAGCCAGGCCTGCTGCTAGTGTGGGAGGGGTCCTGCTCACCATCTGTACCCCTGGCTTGGAGCCTGCTGGTACCCTGGGGGTTGTGGGGATAAGGAGGCATCAGGCCGGGCGCGCTGGCTCACGCCTGTAATCCCAGCACTTTGGGAGGCCGAGGTGGGCGGATCACAAGTTCAGGAGATCGAGACCATCCTGGCTAACACGGTGAAACCCCATCTCTACTAAAAATACAAAAAATTAGCCAGGCGCGGTGGCAGTGCCTGTAGTCCCAGCTGCTCGGGAGGCTGAGGCAGGAGAATGGTGTGAACCCGGGTGAACCTGGGAGGCGGAGCTTGCAGTGAGCCGAGATTGCGCCACTGCATTCTAGCCTGGATGACAGAGCAAGACTCTGTCTCCAAAAAAAAAAAAAAAAAAAAAAAAGAAGGCATCAAAAGCCTCCACATCACAGAAGCTACCCCTGTACAGCGTGAAGTTTCCTAAGAGGTCAGTAGTTTGATTCTGGGGTCTCCTTAGAGGCTCAGGCCAGGGACCTTTCTCTCCTCCCATGCTGAGTTTCATGATGGCTTTCAGGGGAGCATCAGCTGTTAGAGTCACCCCTACCCTGTCCCTTAAAGGAAAGACGGTGGAGAGGACGGCTGAGCGCCTGTTGTCAGGAAAGACAGTACTGGTCTGTTTTCTCGGGAGTCTGGTTTCAGATTGTCCTGTATTCCCTTCCTGGCTCTGGTCCCACTGGCCTCTTTTCGGTGACATTCTCCCCCAGGAACCATCCCTGGCCCTTCCCTCCCCCAGCCCTAGCCAGTTCTCCCAGACACACTGGAAGAGAACACTGACCTTACCCAACTATCTGCTGGGATCCCACCCAAATTTATAGCCCATTCCTCCCTCATTCATTCATTCAGCAAGTATGTACTGAACACCAACTGTGTGGCATACACTGGCTTGGGAGATTGCAAGGACCAGTCTCTAAGCTTTTGGAGGCCAGCCCAGTGTGGAAGAGAGGTACCTCAGGTGTGAGGGTGCCATGGCTGAGGGATATTTGTACATGTATGGGATGCTATGGGAGCTCCTTGCAGCCTGAGAAGCCAGTCCTGTGAGCCAGGTCCTGAGGGTTGAAGAGGAGTTTTCCGGGCAGGGAAGGGGTAGGAAAGGCACTCTGGGCAGAGGGTACAGCATGTGTAAACACGTGGAGATGAGAATGAGCATAGCACTGTTGGGGCTCCCATGGCAGGGAGAATAGAAGACAAGGCTAGGAAGGTACACTGAGGCTACTGCAGGGTCCACAGAGGAATCAGAATTTCATTCTGAGGATGAATGAAATCATCCTCAGAGGATGAAGCCACCAGGAATTTCAGGCAGAGAGTGAAGTGATCAGAGTTGTTTTTTGGATAGATGGTTATCTGGATGTGGTGTTGGAGCTGGGAGATTTGGCTCTGAGGTGTGTCATTTAAAATAATAGCTTCTCGGCAGTGGCTCACACCTATAATCCCAGCCAAGATTCCTCCTTTGGGAGGCCAAGCTGGGAGGATCGCTTGAGGCCAGGAGTTAGAGACTGCAGTGAGCTATGATCATGCCATTGTCTTCCAGCCTGAGTGTCAGAGTGAGACCCTGTCTCTAAAAAAAATTAAAAAATAAAAAATAAAAAATAGCTTCTCCTTTCCCTTATGCCAGGTTCCAGTCTTGAGAGGAAAGGAATCCCTACCCACCACTCCCTGGATCATCAGATATCCCTATCCCAACCTCTCCTATGGGACTAGTTCATCTCAGCCAGTCTCAAAGATTCTAGGATAACTTCAATGGCATTTGAAATTATCTAAGTGTGCTTGGATAACCACCCCCTCAAACTGAGACCTGGTTAGGGACTGACTCAAAGACCCTGAGTCCTCGGCTAAGGGTACAGGAGAGGGCAGGGGCTCCAGGCCCAGCTAGGTGGATCTCCATCTGTCTCTGAGGACTGACCCTTTCCCCACAAGGACCTGCCATAAAAATCGACTTGCGATTTTTAGCTGAGTGGCTTCTCTTTTCCACTTTGGACTTCTCAGTGTATAGCAGGTTCAAGCCTGCAACCACCAAAGTGCAGAGTGTGGAGTGTTTGTGCCCCCTCTTTCCTCCAACCTCCATATCCTGCCATGTGAGCTCAGGGAATGCAAATGCATTTAAATATCCATCTAAAGCAAACATAATTAGAAAAATCAATCAGCTGGAGGACCCCCCAAAGTTTAATACATTTTCAATACCACCAGGAATGGATTTTTGGTCCCTTTCTGCAGGTCTGGGTTGCCAGACGTTTTATTTCTGGGGAGGAGGGCTCTGGGCTGAGGAGCTCAGTGGGTGGGAGGAGGGAATGGGACTGTTGCTGATCCTCAAAGGCCTCTGTAGGATGGAGGGAGGGGACCTTACTCCCTTCCCCACCCCAGATGCAGGAGTCACCCAGCTTCCTTCTCTGCGCTGTTTCCTTCACAAATTAGACATTGGTTTGGGAAACAATGTAGCCTCGTTAAACATTTAATGAAATAAACAAATAATCACACTGTGATGGCTGCCAGAGTTTCTGTGTTTTTTTTTTTT